TTTTTTTTTGTGAGACGGAGTCTCGCACTGTCACCAGGGCTGTAGTGCTGTGGCGCAATTTCGGCTAACTGCAACCTCAGCCTCCCTGGTTCAAGCAATTCTCCTGCCTCAGCCTCCCGAATAGCTGGGATTACAAGCGCCCACCACCACGCCCAACTAATTTTTTTTGTACTTTTAGTAGAGACGGGGGTTTCACCATGTTGGCCAGGCTGGTCTCAAACTCCTGACCTCGTAATTCACCTGCCTCAGACTCACAAAGTGCTGGGATTACAGACGTGAGCCACCGCGACCGGCCATGTCCTGGTATCTTTAAAAATCTTTTAGCTAGTTTCTTGAGACACATACTGCTCAGTACTCAGCTGAATGAATACCAAGTTCTCTCTCAGCAGTTATCTTTCTCCTGTACTCTGCAAAGAACATTACCTACCTTGGTCTCCCCAGAATATCTGTTCTATTTTGCCAACGCAGGCAATCGGCTGGGCTCTGCTTGAGTTCACTCTCCTGCATCGCATCTATAAAATACTAATATCTTTGAAAGCAGCTCGCTTTTTGAGCGCAGATCATTTGCTTCCTGTATCTCCCGGATCACTATTCTTTACTGATTCCCAGCGTCTTAGAAACAGCCCCACTGTTTTTCGGGGTTTTGTTTTTTTTTTTCTACAGCAGTAGTGAATATTTTAAATAAAGTGTCAATGCTGTAAGTTTCCCTTAAAACGCAAACTCAAGGAAATGCTTTCCCTTTTTCGAGTAGAGAAAGAACTTCCACAGGCGCGCGGTCGAGCTCAAGCCCACTTATAGTCTCTGGCACCGCGTAAGGACTAGCGCGCAGGCGCAGAGCCCGTGCGCGCCTAGCCATAACCGCGCTTGCGCCAAGCAGCGAGGCCCGCCAACGAGCGAATCCGCGCCTGCCAATTAGAGCGCACAATGGTCCTTGATGCCCGCCCACTAACCTCTGCAGCCAATCGCCTGCCCCGGCGCGAAGTCGACTGTGACTTCAAAGTAATCTTAGGGATTGTGGGAAGGCAGCTGAACTCGGCGCCTGGAAAGATGGAGGCAGCGGAGACAGAGGCGGAAGCTGCAGCCCTAGAGTAAGTGTTTGCGGCTAAGTGGCAGCTGGGGCCTGCAATTTCCTGTGTTTCCTTGCCCCTCCAGGGTCCTGGCTGAGGTGGCAGGCATCTTGGAACCTGTAGGCCTGCAGGAGGAGGCAGAACTGCCAGCCAAGATCCTGGTTGAGTTTGTGGTGGTATGTACAAGATGAGAGCGAGCCTTTCAGAAATGTTCCCTGTCTCTGCCCTCCCTCTGAGCAGGACTCTCAGAAGAAAGACAAGCTGCTCTGCAGCCAGCTTCAGGTAGCGGATTTCCTGCAGAACATCCTGGCTCAGGAGGACACTGCTAAGGGTCTCGACCCCTTGGCTTCTGAAGACACGAGCCGTGAGTAGGCAGGGGATTGTAGTAGCAGCTGACTCATGTACTCATTCCTGGTGGCTCATCTCAGGACAGAAGGCAATTGCAGCTAAGGAACAATGGAAAGAGCTGAAGGCCACCTACAGGGAGCACGTAGAGGCCATCAAAATTGGCCTCACCAAGGCCCTGACTCAGATGGAGGAAGCCCAGAGGAAACGGACACAACTCCGGGAAGCCTTTGAGCAGCTCCAGGCCAAGGTACACCCAGGGGTCTTGAGTACAGGGAGGGATCTCTTGGTCTTTCTCCCTTGCTTATCTGTAGAAACAAATGGCCATGGAGAAACGCAGAGCAGTCCAGAACCAGTGGCAGCTACAACAGGTAGGTTCGTCCCCCTAGGAGAATATCCCTTCATGCATAATGTCTGCATGCTCACTCCTGGCAGGAGAAGCATCTGCAGCATCTGGCGGAGGTTTCTGCAGAGGTGAGGGAGCGTAAGACAGGGACTCAGCAGGAGCTTGACAGGGTGTTTCAGAAACTTGGAAACCTGAAGCAGCAGGCAGAACAGGAGCGGGACAAGCTGCAGAGGTAAGTTCGGGAGCATGGGCTGCAGATTCAAATCCTTTCCTTCACACTTACCTCCTCTTTGTAGGTATCAGACCTTCCTCCAGCTTCTGTATACCCTGCAGGGTAAGCTGTTGTTCCCTGAGGCTGAGGCTGAGGCAGAGAATCTTCCAGATGATAAACCCCAGCAGCCGACTCGACCCCAGGAGCAGAGTACAGGAGACACCATGGGGAGAGACCCTGGTGTGTCCTTCAAGGTAAATGAGAGATGGAACAGGTGGGCATGGGCCTTACCCACTGTCTATACTGTATTTCTCCAAGGCTGTTGGTCTACAACCTGCTGGAGATGTAAATTTGCCATGACTTCCTGGAGGACAGCAGCATGGAGAAAGATCCTAGAAAAGGTCAGACCCAACTCAGGCCTTGGTGTCCCTGGCACCCAGAGCTAACCCCTGTCTTCTTCCCCAGGCCTCTGACTTCCCTCACCTCCCAACCATCATTACAGGAAAGACTGTGAACTCCTGAGTTCAGCTTGATTTCTGACTACATCCCAGCAAGCTCTGGCATCTGTGGATTAAAATCCCTGGATCTCTCTCAGTTGTGTATTTGTTCATCTTCATATGCTGGCAGGAACAACTATTAATACAGATACTCAGAAGCCAATAACATGACAGGAGCTGGGACTGGTTTGAACACAGGGTGTGCAGATGGGGAGGGGGTACTGGCCTTGGGCCTCCTATGATGCAGACATGGTGAATTTAATTCAAGGAGGAGGAGAATGTTTTAGGCAGGTGGTTATATGTGGGAAGATAATTTTATTCATGGATCCAAATGTTTGTTGAGTCCTTTCTTTGTGCTAAGGTTCTTGCGGTGAACCAGAATTATAACAGTGAGCTCATCTGACTGTTTTAGGATGTACAGCCTAGTGTTAACATTCTTGGTATCTTTTTGTGCCTTATCTAAAACATTTCTCGATCACTGGTTTCAGATGTTCATTTATTATATTCTTTTCAAAGATTCAGAGATTGGCTTTTGTCATCCACTATTGTATGTTTTGTTTCATTGACCTCTAGTGATACCTTGATCTTTCCCACTTTCTGTTTTCGGATTGGAGAAGATGTACCTTTTTTGTCAACTCTTACTTTTATCAGATGATCAACTCACGTATTTGGATCTTTATTTGTTTTCTCAAATAAATATTTAAGGTTATACATTTCTTCTGACTTCCTTTATTTTCACAATCATTCAATTCATAGCATTTCCTATATTCTGTTATAATTATTTCATTGATTCATAAATTTCTTTGAAAAATAATTTGGTCTTCTATTGATTGTGAGAAGATAATCTAAGTTTAATTTGGTCAGAGAATATCATCTGTTTAATAAACTTTGAAATTTGGTGAGTGAATTATCTTTTTTACTGATAAAGAGTGATGTCATCTTTTTTAATGTTTCACATA